AGCCTGTGATGGGAATGACCCAGGGAGAATGGAGAGAGGGCAGGGTTTCGGGATCAGTGTTGGCGTGAAGGGTCGGGATCTTCTGGAGGGGGTGGTCGTGGCCAGGAGCTGGACGGGTTCAGCCCGGTCCCAAGAGGGAAGGGACTGGGTGCTACCTCAGCGGGTGGGTGGGGGAGCTGGTGGGAATTTTCTACTGATTCCTTCATTCGAAGTGTATTTATTGGGCACCCATTGAGTGCCAGGCTCTTTCTCAGGGCTAGGATAGAGGTTCCATTTTCTCAGTGGCTTGGGCACTGGGTCATCAGCTGAGTGAGAGGATGGGCGTCAGCACTCAAGAAGTCACCCAATGGTTTCATTTTTTGCAGTCTTTGTTGTCCCAGAGGAGTAAGAACTAAAAGCACCAGGACTGTGACATGCTGGAAACATGGCATGTTCCAAAGAGAATAAAATACAGTTTTATGATACACGAATTGTGTGTGATACATTCCAATTTCTCACATTGAACAAATTACCAATAGCAATATGTGTGAAGATGGGGCGAGGTGAGAGTGAGGAGGAGGAGTAGAGAAAGGACGGGGCGGCGTTAAGGATACAGCAAATAACTGGAATTCCGCAAACACTGGGGTGATGCAGGCAATGCCCTTAGCACGGTCCCGGCAGGAGGCGGTGGGATCAGGCCGACCCGGGTCCCAGGGGTGACAGCGTCCCTTCTCCACTGCAGAATATCGAGGTACTCAACCCTCTGAACCTCAGTTTTCTCATCAGTTCAATGGGGAAAACGGGATGGTAACCCGTAATACTGGCGGCGCGGAGGCCGGGGAGCGCTCCCTACCTGTTGGCCGGCGGACTGGGGACTGTCCGCACCCGCCCCGGGGAGCAGCGAGGGCGCGCGGGCGGGGTCGCGGGGACCCCGCAAGGGCTCTGGGGACCGGGACCCGCAGGGTAGGTCGGGACGGGCGGGGCGGGGCGGCCTGACCCCGCCCCGGGCCGGAGGGGCGGTGCTGCCTCCCGCCGGGCCCCAGGCACTGCCCTCCGGCCGCCGCGCCGCCCGCCCGCCGGGGCCCCGCTGTCCGCCGCCCGCCGCCGCTGGAGCTAGAGGTACGAGGGGCCGCGCCGATGTTGCGGGGGACCTGTTTCACTCTCTTCTTGCCATCTTTTGCAGATGGATTTGCAGCCGCTGCAAGTGTGTGGAAGGGCCGTGTTCGTGTTGGCAAAGAAGGTCGGCTGCTGAGCCAGGGCGTGTCTCCCGGAGGCCTGTGGGCTGCCAGGATCCCCACCTCTCTGCAATGGGCTGCCCAGGCTGGTCAGTTACCAGCCAGTGACATCAGCGAGGTTCCCTGCTCTCTACCCTGGGAAGGGCCCAGCCTAAGTTACCAAGCCCCAGGCTCCCAGTACCACCCTCAGCCTATGTGGATTGCCACCCCACCTTCTGCCTGTCCTTGGGAGGGGACCGACTCTTAGCTCCCCTTAGCAATCAGGTTGCACCCAGTCCCTTGACTTTATGCCCAGGTTTCCTGGCACCTAAAGTAGAAACGATGCAACTGCCCCTCGGGCTTGCTGAGGGTCAAAGGGGGTGTGACTTTGTCATGGAGCGTAGAAGTCAGAGTCGATGGTGATCCCGCTGGCTGTTAACATCGATACAGTTCAGGTCAGCATGCACCAAGTTCCTCCAACACACCAGGTACATTGGCTAGCCACCTCTCCCAGGCAGGGCGGTGCAGTGGTGAGAGCAGGGACCCCAGCCAGGTGGCCTGGGTCCTAACCCCCTGCACTGTCATTGCTGGCTGTGGGACTCTGCACAAGGTACTGCACTTCTGTGCCTCAATTTCCTCATCTGTAGGGTGGGGGTGGTGATTGCCACCCCATAGGGTGGTTATAAGGGGCCACACATGTTCCTATGTGTGAGATGCTGAGAAAGTCACCTGGCATGGACAGGATGGACAGCCAGTATTTATCGAACTATGAATGAATGAATGTTACCCTTTAGTGGGTTCCAGCGTCCTATCCTGTCGGTGGGAAGACTGAGGCTCAGAGAGCTCCGTAACTTGCCCCAGGTCACACAGCCGGTTCAGGCAGAGTTGGGGTCTCATGCCTCCCAGGTGTTCCCACAGTCTTTTCCCCAGGAGCAGGGTCCAAGCCTGCTGCTCCTCCAACCACCTGCGAGGCACCTGGGCATGTTCCTGGCCACCAGGAAAGAGAGGTCTAATGGCAGTAGTACCAGTCAGCGTCATGTGCCTGGAGCGAGTGCCCTGTGAGTGCACCTGCTGGGCCAGCCCTTAGCAACCTCCCTGATGGCGGGTGCTCATCTCTTGCAGACCAGCCGGTTCCTGCTGGAAGCTCCTGGTCTGATCTGGGGATACCATGTCCAAGCCCCCCGACCTCCTGCTGCGGCTGCTCCGGGGCGCCCCAAGGCAGCGGGTCTGCACCCTGTTCATCATCGGCTTCAAGTTCACGTTTTTCGTCTCCATCATGATCTACTGGCACGTTGTGGGAGAGCCCAAGGAGAAAGGGCAGCTCTATAACCTGCCAGCAGAGATCCCCTGCCCCACCTTGACACCCCCCACCCCACCCTCCCACGGCCCCACTCCAGGCAACATCTTCTTCCTGGAGACTTCAGACCGGACCAACCCCAACTTCCTGTTCATGTGCTCGGTGGAGTCGGCCGCCAGAACTCACCCCGAATCCCACGTGCTGGTCCTGATGAAAGGGCTTCCGGGTGGCAACGCCTCTCTGCCCCGGCACCTGGGCATCTCACTTCTGAGCTGCTTCCCGAATGTCCAGATGCTCCCGCTGGACCTGCGGGAGCTGTTCCGGGACACACCCCTGGCCGACTGGTACGCGGCCGTGCAGGGGCGCTGGGAGCCCTACCTGCTGCCCGTGCTCTCCGACGCCTCCAGGATCGCACTCATGTGGAAGTTCGGCGGCATCTACCTGGACACGGACTTCATTGTTCTCAAGAACCTGCGGAACCTGACCAACGTGCTGGGCACCCAGTCCCGCTACGTCCTCAACGGCGCGTTCCTGGCCTTCGAGCGCCGGCACGAGTTCATGGCGCTGTGCATGCGGGACTTCGTGGACCACTACAACGGCTGGATCTGGGGTCACCAGGGCCCGCAGCTGCTCACGCGGGTCTTCAAGAAGTGGTGTTCCATCCGCAGCCTGGCCGAGAGCCGCGCCTGCCGCGGCGTCACCACCCTGCCCCCTGAGGCCTTCTACCCCATCCCCTGGCAGGACTGGAAGAAGTACTTTGAGGACATCAACCCCGAGGAGCTGCCGCGGCTGCTCAGTGCCACCTATGCTGTCCACGTGTGGAACAAGAAGAGCCAGGGCACGCGGTTCGAGGCCACGTCCAGGGCACTGCTGGCCCAGCTGCATGCCCGCTACTGCCCCACGACGCACGAGGCCATGAAAATGTACTTGTGAGGGGCCCGCCAGGTCACCTCCCCAACCTGCTCCTGATGGGGCACTGGGCCGCCCTTCCCGGGGAGGCAAGATTGAGGGCCCGGGAGAGGGAGGCCCGAGCTGCCACCGGGCTTAGGCAGGCTGTTGAGGAGCTGTGGGAGCAGGCCCAGTGGGAGGCTGTGGACACCCCGAGGACAGTGTCCTGTCTCGAGGCAGGGCTGACACATGGTGCCATAGCCAGCGGAGGGCGCTCAGTGAGTGCCCCGGGCCTTCTAGACAACAGGCAGGAAGGATGAACCTCAGGGCACCCCCAGGTGGTGCGGAAAGCCAGGCAGTTGGGACAGAGGTGCCCACGAGGGCAGAGGCCGGTGCTAAGGGGATGGGGAAGAAGGGACAAGATTCCCAGAGAGGAGAGGAGGCTGTTGGTAGGAAAGTGGCAGGGCTGGGGGAGACCCAGCCCCAAGGGTCCGGGGCGGAGGATGCTTTGTTCTTTTCTGGTTTTGGTTCCTCTTTCGCGGGGGGTGGGGGAGGTCAACAGGGACTGAGTGGGGCAGAGGCCCAGAAGTGCCAGCCTGGGGAGCCGTTTGGGGGCAGCCCCTTCTGCCCACCCCATCCTTCTTCCTCTCCAGAGATGCCAGGGGGGCGTGTATGCTCTGCCCCTTCCCTCAGACAGGGGCTGGGTGGGGAGGCTCTTTAGGCTCAGGAGAAGCATTTTAAAGAAACCCCCACCCTGCCGCCCGCATTATAAACACAGGAGAATAATCAATAGAATAAAAGTGACCGACTGTCACTTCGGGCCTTGTGATTGGTGAAGTGTGTTCA